TCTTTTTTCCAGTAAATCAACAGGATTACCTTTCCCTTAATAATCTTCAAAATGTCCACGTGAAGGACAGGAAGATGTTTAATGGGAAGACCAAACATCGTCAGTGCTCAAGTCCAGTAGATAACAAAGAACAGAAAGAAAACAAAACTTTGGTATTTTACTGGAATCTGAGTGAATAAATAGGGACCACAGGACAAATGGCAAACAACTGCTTGAGTTACATCAGAAGGAAAGAAGAAATGATGAACCCAGATTTCCAGTAAGAAACTGTTACACAATACGATTAATGGAGCTAACAAGTGCCTATTACACATTAGAAAATCTTCTAGAGGATTTTAAAACAAAAGGAACAACTTGTCCAGAGTATAATCGATGCTTCCAGTTAAATTTCACAATTTTGCACCTCAGGGAATACTTTTGTTTTTCTTAGAGAGCAAATAAACTGACCATTTCACCTTGGCAATTATTAACCTGCCTTGTTTTTTATAACTAGGAAAAATTTGGCTTATCTCCATATTTTAGTTGAGATGACATATTAATTCATATTTTTGTGGGTAAAATGTTATTACCCTTAATACAAAGCAAAGTTTCAGCTGGACTTCGTTTTTACTTAATCTTCAATGGAACATTATTGAAGTTACAGTACAAAAATTCTCTGAATGAACATAATAATAAGTTGTAAAATATATATATCTTTATAAAGATATATTATTGGATCTTTCACAAAAAGTCATACAAGTGGGGAAAAAAGAAAAATATCAGAGTATTGGGATTTGTCCTTGAATCTTCTCTTTTAGCTTTCTTTCAGTTAAACCTGTGTCCACATGTTTGTTTCTGGATTGAAGCCAGAATCAACATTGTCCCTATTTCTAATCAAATAATGGAGAAATAATTACAAATTCCCAATGCAGTTACAGGATCCTGGGAAGCAGAGTGTCTGGATGGAACCTGAGCTGGGTCTCTGACTCACTTCTGACTTTAGGCAAGTTATTTAATGTCTCTGCATTTTTGACATGCTTGTAATAATGCTAATTTATTTCACAGGTATGATAGTAACCAAAACTCAGGTAACAACCATTAGCTTTTGCAAGAAGTCAGGTTGACTAGCAAGGAGTCTGCTTCTGCTACTTGGAGAAGAGATTTAGAATTATGTATCTTTTGTTACAGATATACAGATATACAAATATACAGATATACAAATAAGGTATGTTAGAATTACAAATGAGGAAAATGGAATTAAGAGTAGTTATTTTTGTTGTTGCTGGAAGGGTGAAGATGGAGGGAATCTGATAAAGACATCTTATAAATTCAACAGACACAAAAGAATTTGATCTCCCATAAGCAACTGTGAAATTACAATAACAGATCCTGGGAAGTTCTACAATTCTAATTCAGGTTTACAAGTTTTCTTCTCATCTATTCAGTAGATACATTTATAAAATTCTTTTTGTTCTTGCAGTTTTTTCAAGGGGGAACATGGCAAAGGTGTTCAGTTTCATCCTTGTTACCACCGCTCTGACAATGGGCAGGGAAATTTCGGTAAGCTTCTTGGGAAAACTATTGTCATATTTTGCATACTCATCTCATCTCACCTGTTTTGCAGGCGCTCGAGGACTGTGCCCAGGAGCAGATGCGGCTCAGAGCCCAGGTGCGCCTGCTTGAGACCCGGGTCAAACAGCAACAGGTCAAGATCAAGCAGCTTTTGCAGGAGAATGAAGTCCAGTTCCTTGATAAAGGAGATGAGAATACTGTCATTGATCTTGGAAGCAAGAGGCAGTATGCAGGTCAGAATGGACTTTTCTTAAGTGTTTCTATAATGAATGTTACATTACCTTGTTTTAAAAACAGATTGTTCAGAGATTTTCAATGATGGGTATAAGCTCAGTGGATTTTACAAAATCAAACCTCTCCAGAGCCCAGCAGAATTTTCTGTTTATTGTGACATGTCCGATGGAGGAGGATGGACTGTAATTCAGAGACGATCTGATGGCAGTGAAAACTTTAACAGGTGTGCTAATTATGATGTAAGACTTTATATGTGCTCTAATCGGCTTCCACTTTACCTTTTTTAGAGGATGGAAAGACTATGAAAATGGCTTTGGAAATTTTGTCCAAAAACATGGTGAATATTGGCTGGGCAATAAAAATCTTCACTTCTTGACCACTCAAGGTAAGGTTTGAATGATGTCAGATTTATTTGAATTAAAAATTATAATTGCTTGTTTCTTTTTTAGAAGACTACACTTTAAAAATCGACCTTGCAGATTTTGAAAAAAATAGCCGTTATGCACAATATAAGAATTTCAAAGTTGGAGATGAAAAGGTACTACAATTTTCTAAGAAGTAAAACCGTGACCACTGACAGCAGAAATGCCCTTTTTCTTTAGAATTTCTACGAGTTGAATATTGGGGAATATTCTGGAACAGCTGGAGATTCCCTTGCGGGGAATTTTCATCCTGAGGTGCAGTGGTGGGCTAGTCACCAAAGAATGAAATTCAGCACGTGGGACAGAGATCATGACAACTATGAAGGGAACTGCGCAGAAGAAGATCAGTCTGGCTGGTGGTTTAACAGGTTTGATGTCTTATGAGCATAGTTGTAATGGAGTTGTTTTCTTTTTTTTTCTCCCTTCCACTAGGTGTCACTCTGCAAACCTGAATGGTGTATACTACAGCGGCCCCTACACGGCTAAAACAGACAATGGGATTGTCTGGTACACCTGGCATGGGTGGTGGTATTCTCTGAAATCTGTGGTTATGAAAATTAGGCCAAATGATTTTATTCCAAATGTAATTTAATTGCTGCTGTTGGGCTTTCGTTTCTGCAATTCAGCTTTGTTTAAAGTGATTTGAAAAATACTCATTCTGAACATATCCATGCGCAATCATGATAACTGTTGTGAGTAGTGCTTTTCATTCTTCTCACTTGCCTTTGTTACTTAATGTGCTTTCAGTACAGCAGATATGCAATATTCACCAAATAAATGTAGACTGTGTTAATATTTATTGAATCCCTGTGTGCAAAGGGCTCT